CCCAACGCTTCCCAGGGTGGGAATGGGGATGGTGGGGGCAGGGGCGTGGAGTGAGGCTGGATTGACCCCCAGTTCTCATCAGCACCCTGGGGTGGTACATTGCAGAGCCGCGGGCACAGGGGGCTGGCACCCCAAGCACCAGGTAGCGATGACAATGGCCACCACATCCGGAGGCCCTAACGTGCACCAGGTAGAGGGTGCATACTTCACGGGCACTATCTGTCCCCAAAGCAGGTGAGGATGAGGGGACTCCCTGAGACACCCTTGTACCCCCTGCCCAGTAGTTACTGAAGATACTATAGGGTGCGATATAATCCAGACCAGCCCTCCCAGCCCAGACCACAGAATGGAAAACTCCAGGTCCCCAGCACGCCTGGGGTGGGGGATGGGGTGAGGAGGAGCCTTGGGGGGTTTCCTCTGTCTAGGTGGAATGTGGAATGTGGTGGGAAAGCTCCTCCTGACCCCCTTACACTCCTCCTCCATGTTCGTCCCCTCCCACCACATTTTCTCCTCCCACTGTGCCCCCTCCTCCCCATACCTCCTTGGCTGTTTCCCCATCGTCCCGCCGTCTTCCCACATTCCCTCCTCTTCCCTTCCCCAAAAGTCCTCTCCCATCTTCCCCATCCCTCTTCCCTCCCCGCATATAATCTCTTCCTTCCTGTAAATCCTCTCCCTCTCCCCTCCCTTCCATCACCCCCCAGTCCACCACATCCCCCTCAGTCCCCCATCTATCTCCTTTCCCCTTGATCACTCCCCAGCCCACCACATCCCTTCCGCCCCCTCCCCCTCCCCCTCCTTCTCCCCTCCCCTCCCTCCCACATTTTCCATCAGGCCTGAGCTGGGGGGAGCAGGGTTTCTAACAGAGCGCCCCGGTCCGACCCCTGCGGACCTCGGAGGGCCCCATCCCCCACCCCCCCCACCCCGCCCCAAAGCGGGCTGGGGTGGGCGGAGTGGGAGGGGCGCGCCGGGTGGGGGCGGGGAACTTTACCTGGGAGTGGGCCAGGCCGCCAGCCCCGCCAGCCCCGCCAGCCCCGCCAGCCCCGCGATGGCTTGGGCCGCGCTCCTCGGCCTCCTGGCCGCACTGTTGCTGCTGCTGCTACTGAGCCGCCGCCGCACGCGGTGAGTGTCCTGCTCCGCTCGGCCCCGCCAGATCAAATGGTGACAAGTGCCATGGCTTCTGTAGGCGACCTGGTGAGCCTCCCCTGGACCTGGGCAGCATCCCCTGGTTGGGGTATGCCTTGGACTTTGGAAAAGATGCTGCCAGCTTCCTCACGAGGATGAAGGAGAAGCACGGTGACATCTTTACTGTAAGTGCCTCTTGTGCCTCGGGAGGGATGGGCTCCTCACTCTATCCCTGGCAACTTCCCACAGATACTGGTTGGGGGCAGGTATGTCACCGTTCTCCTGGACCCACACTCCTACGACGCGGTGGTGTGGGAGCCTCGCACCAGGCTCGACTTCCATGCCTATGCCATCTTCCTCATGGAGAGGATTTTTGATGTGCAGCTTCCACATTACAGCCCCAGTGATGAAAAGGCCAGGATGAAACTGTGAGTGGCTGGAGATGGCACCTGTGGGAGGGCCAAATTTTCATGCTTTTGTTTCCTGCCTCAGGACTCTTCTCCACAGAGAGCTCCAGGCACTCACAGAAGCCATGTATACCAACCTCCATGCAGTGCTGTTGGGCGATGCTACAGAAGCAGGCAGTGGCTGGCACGAGATGGGTCTCCTCGACTTCTCCTACAGCTTCCTGCTCAGGTGAGGCTGTGCAGCCCCCACCCTCCTGCTGGAGGACCCCTGACCCTCTGTCTGCCGCCCCCAGAGCCGGCTACCTGACTCTTTACGGAATTGAGGCGCTGCCACGCACCCATGAAAGCCAGGCCCAGGACCGCGTCCACTCAGCTGATGTCTTCCACACCTTTCGCCAGCTCGACCGGCTGCTCCCCAAACTGGCCCGTGGCTCCCTGTCAGTGGGTAAGCACCATGGGGGCCCCAGTGGGTGGGGGTTTTGAGACAGAGTTTCGTTTTTGTCTCCCAGGCTGGAATGCAATGGTGCAATCTTGGCTCACCACAACCTCCGCCCCCCAGATTCAAGCGATTCTCCTGCCTCAGCCTCCTGAGTAGCTGGGATTACAGGCATGCACCACCACACCCAGCTAATTTTGTATTTTTAGTAGAGACAGGGTTTCTCTGTGTTGGTCATACTGGACTCGAACTCCCGACCTCAGGTGATCCGCCCACGTCGGCCTTCCAAAGTGCTGGGATTACAGGCGTGAGCCACCATGCCTGGCCTGATAAAGTTTAATTTATAAATGAGGCACAGTAAGAGATTAACAACATAATAAAATGAAACCAATTATAACGATATACTGTAATGAAAACAAAATAAGGGTTACCTGAACACAAGTACTACCATACCATGACAGTTGACGTGATAACTGAGACAGTGGCTCCCAAGTGACTAATGGGCAGGTGTGGTCTACAGTGTGGATACACCGGACAGAGGGATGATTCACCCCCCAGGCAAGATGGAGCAGGATGGCACAAGAGTTCATCATGCTACTCAGAATGGTGTGCGATTTCAAACTTAGGGAGTTTTTCATTTAATATTCTTGGACCATGGTTGACTATGGGTGATGGAAACCTTGGAAAGTGAAACTGGATAAGACAGGACTGCTGTGTATGTAAATCCACGAAAGAATGTTATTCAGCCATAAAAAGGGAGAAATCCTGCCATTTGTAACAATATAGATGAACTTGGAAGACAATATTGTAAGTGAAATAAGCCAGACACAGAAAATCAAATACCGCATTATGTCATTTATACGTGGGAGCTAAAAAAGTTGAATTCAGAGGAACAGTAGAACAGTGGTTACCAGGGCTCAGGAGGTGGGGAAATGGGGGTGTGTTGGTTGAGGGTATAAACTTTGAGTTATAAAATGAATAAGTTCTGGAGATTTAATATACAAGTATACAATGTATTGTATACTTGAAATTTGCTAAGAGAGTGGATCTTAAGTATTCTCACCATGCATGCACGTGTGAGTGTGCACCTATGTAAGGTGATGGATATGCTAATTAGCTTGATTGCAGCAATCATTTCACACCATATTTGTGTATCAAAACATCATGTTGTACAACTTAAATAAGAATTTTCCTTTGTCAATTATACCTCAGCAAGGCTGGAAAAAAATTAAGTAATAACAGTGGTAAGTCTCCTTCCTTTTCTTGTCACATCCCCTTCCACCAATTCCCACTGCTCATAATTGATTAGTTTTATTAGTTTCAAATGGATCCTTCTAGAGTTCCTTCACACAAGTGCAAGTGAATGTGACTATATTCTTATTTTTCTTTTTTTCCACAAATGCATACTAAACACGTGGTTGCTGGCACTTTGCTTTGTGCTAACAATATATCACAGCAATAGATAACTCTTGGGTAAGGTTTAGTGTGTCCTCTACACTGCTCTAAGGGATATACAAATGTAAACTGATTTGATCCATGATCCAATCACTGCTATATATATATTTTTTTTGTTTTTGAGACAGAGTCTTGCTTGCTCTGTTGTCCAGCCTGGAGTGCAGTGGTGCAATCTCCGCTCACTGCAACCTCTGCCTCCTGGGTTCAAGCGATTCTCCTGCCCCAGCCTCCTGAGTAGCTGGGACTACAGGCGCCCACCACCATGCTTGGCTAATTTTTGTATTTTTATATTTTTGTTAGAGATGGGGTTTCACCATGTTGGCCAGGCTGGTCTCGAACTCCTGACCTCAGGTGATCTGCCCGTCTCGGCCTCCCCAAGTGCTGGGATTACAGGAGTGAGCCACTGCACCCAGCCCACTGCTATATTTTTATCCTGTGTTTTTTGCCAGGCAGGACAGAGCAGGATGGCACAAGATTTCAACACACTACTCAGAACAGCATGTAATTTAAAACTTATGACTGTTTATGTCCGGAATTTTTCATTTAATATTTTTGGACCATGGTTGACCATGGGTAACTGAAACCTTGGAATTCAAATTCTTTTGTATTTTGAGTATCACTCTGTCACCCAGGCTGGAGTGCAGTGGCTCCATCTCAGCTCACTGCAACCTCCACCTCCCGGGTTCAAGTGATTCTGCTGCCTCAGCCTCCCAAGTAACTGGGATTACAGGTGCCTGCCACCACCCCCAGCTTATCCTTTTTTGTATTTTTAGTAGAGACGGGGTTTCACCATGTTGGTCAGGCTGGCTTCAAACTCCTGAACTCAAGTGATCTGCCCACCTTGGCCTCCCAAAGTGTTGGGATTACATGCGTGAGCCACTGCACCCGCCCAGAATGCAAATTCTTTGTTATACAACACTATCTTTGACTCATTTTTGCCAAATGACCTTCATATGCCTTTTAAAAAAATTGTGGTAAAATAATAAATAACATAAAATATACTATTTTAACCATTTTAATTGTATAATTCAGTGGCAGTAAATACATTCACAATGTTGTATAACCATGCCGTTATCTATTTCCAGAAACTTTTCATGATTCTAAACAAAAGCTTTGTGCCCATTAAACAATAATTCCCCACCTGCCTTTCCTCCCAGCCCGACATATCTTCTATTCTACTTTCTGTCTCTTCTATTCTACTTTCTATTCTACTTTCTGTCGAATAGTATACTTCTATTGTACTTTCTGTCTCTGAATTTCCTGTTCTAGGATTCTCATTATATGAGATTTTGGAGACAGAGTCTCTGTCGCCCAGGCTGGAGTGCAGTGTCGCCATCTCAGCTCACTACAATCTCCGCCTCCCGGGTTCAAGCTATTCTTGTGCCTCAGCCTCCTGAGTAGCTGGGATTACAGGTACACACCACCATGCCTGGCTAATTTTTTTTTTTTTTTTTTGTATTTTAGTAGAGACAGGGTTTCACCATGTTGCCCATGCTGGTTCTCTAACTCCTGAGCCCAGGAAATCTGCCCACCTTGGCCTCCCAAGGTGCTAGGATTGCAGGCGTGAGCCACCATGCCTGGCATATGCGTCAGAATTTCATTCCTTTTTAAGAGTGAATACATTGTGTGTATATACTGCATTCTATTTATCCATTCACCTATCAACCGACATTTGGGTTGTTTCTGCCTTTTGGCTACTGTGAATAATGCTGCTATGAACATTGGTGCACGAGTATCTGTTTGAGTCTCTGGTTTCAGTTCTTTGGGCTATATACCTAGAACTAGAATTACTGGATCATATGGTAATTCTTTAACTTTCTGAGGAACTGCTAAACTCTTTTTCACAGCAACTGCAGTATTTTACATTCCCACCAGCAATGCATAAGGGTTCCAATTTCTCCACGTCCTCACCATCACTTATTTCCTATGTTTTAAATAGTAGCCATCCTCATGGTTGTGAATGGTATCACACTGTGGTTTTTACATGCATTTTCTAATGACTAATGGTGTTGAGCATTGTTTCATGTGTTTATCAGCCATTTGTATCTCTTCTTTGGAGAAATATCTATTCAAGTCCTTTGCCAATTTTCAAATCAGGTTGTTTGTTTTTTATTGTTGTTGAGTCGTAGGAGTTCTTTTATATATTTTGGGTGTTAGACCCTTATCAGATATATTATTTACAAATATTTTCTCACTTTCTGTCAGCTGTCTTTTCATACTGCATTACCTTTTTTGCTTAATTATTCATTGATTGTGCAAATATAGAGTGCCTCCTATGTACTCAGAACTGCTGTAGGCACAGGGGAAAAGTGGAGAATGGTCCTGCCTTGCTTTTTAAAGTCATCTGTAAACGCCGTGTTTACAGTGATATTCAAGATTGCAGTTGTGTGGTCAGACTTCAAAGAATGCCAGTTATTTCTAAAGCTGTGTTAAATTTCTTTGCCTCTTTTTTTAGCCATCCCATCAGATGATGCTTAGAAGTATCCAGAGTTGGCATCAACTGAGGTGGTTTCAACACTGCCCGCGCCCTGCAGGCCTAAACCTCTGGATGCCCAGTTCCCACGCACGTGATTTTGACATGATCAATCTGGGGTTGGCACCTGGGCATCCAGAGATTTAAGAGCTCCCAGGTAATTCTTCAGAGAGCCTGAAAAGTGGAGAAACATAGGAAGATAATGTATTTCAGTTGAACACTTAAGCTTATTGCTTTACATTGAAATGTCACCCGAAATGGTGACATTCATTTCAATGTAAAACAATGAGCTCAAGTTGAAGTCTAAAAGTTAAACATATTCAGCGTATTATTTGAAAATGAAGCCAACATACTTTAAAAAAAAAACATAGTCTACATTTTCGACCCTTTCAAATGCCCTGTGAGGTGCAGCCAGGTTTAGAATCGCTGGTGGGGCGAGTCTTCCTGAAACACGGCTTGTGGTTCAGAAGAGTCAGTGAGGGAGTTTCCAATACTTTGAAACTTCAGAGCAATCCAAAATGACTCTCACTTTTCCAAGGGGTGATTTCGGAGAAAACCAAATTTTATATTTTATATTTTTGTTTTAAACTTTATATTTGTGCATATAAATAGCATTACCGTGGAGCTTTAAAACAATGTATATTAAGGCTCATGTATGGTTCATGAAAATATTTTAAAAAAAAAAAAAGAAGTAGAAAAGAAAACAATATCTAAATAGTGTCATTCTTCAGTGCCCGGCTTTATCCCCTTACCAGTCTGCCCTTGGGAACTCTCTGTGTCTGTAGGTAAAATGTACTAACTCACTTTCACTGCTGTATGTTTCCAGAACATAAACACACCATTGTCTGTTTAATGGTGATGCACGCTAGTGATCTGTGGGCCAAAGTTGACCTTCAGAGATGCTTCTGTGGTCTGCACAGTGATTAAAAACTTTTTACTTGGATGCTAACCTTAAAAAACATCAGAAGGTTATACATAATTGTCTGGATTATCAGCTTCCTTTGAAAGCACAGGCCTTCTGGCCATGCTGGGGTGTTTCCCTCTCCTGCCGAGGGCTGGTTGGTGGGCTAAGTGCCATGGCCCCTTTCTGGCCCGTCTCTCTTTTACTTGGCCTGCCTTCTCTGGAGTGAGTTGAGTTTGAGACTCCAGCCCAATCTGCCAGTTAGGTTGTTGCTGATGTCTTTCTGTGATTGCTGCTGTGCTGAGCCTGCTCACAGTGGCCTCCTCCTCATGCACATGGGCTGGCATTGCTCTGGGGTTGGACCCTGGGGAGGGAGAATGCTGCTCAGTGTTTAGTGTTCCTTCTCCTGCTCTGGAAAGAACTACCATTTATTTAATGCATGATATAGTTTTGCTGTGTCCCCACCCAAATCTCATCTTGAACTGTAGCTCCCATAATTCTCATGTGTTGTGGGAGGGACCCAGTGGGAGATAACTGAATCATGGGGGTGGT